TGCTTTTTTGTTGGAGGATCGACCCCTTAAAAATTCATCTCGGGTTCCCGTCCCCCCACAACCTGAGCTTTTTTGTTGGAGGATCGACCCCTTAAAAATTCATCTCGGGTTCCCGTCCCCCCACAACCTGAGCGTCTAACGCGGGAGGAGGAGCAAGTGAGGTTATAAATTGCTGAGTGTACTGGGATCTTAGCACAAAGCTCATCATATACTAAAAGGAGGGGCAAACTTATTTAAAAATATTCAACACGGCAGGCCTCAGAGGTGCTGGGGAGGGGGAGTGGAAATCTGTTTAACTGAATTAAGGCCGCGCGCGAAGGGAGGAAGGAGCGCTGGGGACTTGAGTACACCAGGGCCCGTCCGTGTAAGCACTGGCAACGCAAAGCACCTTACAAACGCCCGAGGTCTGAAGCCTGGGAGTGGCGGTGGAGGTGAGTCTCCCAGCCTCCTCTTCAGTTCCTACACCCCAGCTCCTGGCTTTTACGCCAGTTTGTCCCTAAGAATTTCTGGCTCTTTTTCTGGGAGGTGTTTTGCAAAGGGGGGAGCCTCTGCCTGTCCCCTTTTTCGAGATGGGAAATGACAACTGGGGTGTCTTCTAAGACGATTTTGACGGAGATACACCCTCGGACAGGTGACGGGAGTTCCGTGGGGGCAGAGGGCGGCTTCCTTTTTCGGTTGGGGGAAGGCAACAGTCTAGCAGTGGCCCAGGTTCCCCTCGCCCACCCTCGGCATAGGGGAGGGGCCGGTTCGCAGTTCCCCACCCTCCTTAGGGGAAGGGCTGGTTCCGGATCTAAACCACTGGGGCGCTGGAGCTGGGGCTGGTGGGAGGCGGGTTTCCCTCAGCTGGCTGTTGGGGAGGGGCGGGCCGCGGCGAGTGGGTGCCCTCTCGCTCTCAGTCCTCCCGGTCCGCGTTTGCATGCTAGCGGCCGCTCCCAGTGGTGGTCACCGCCAGTGCCAATCCCTTGCGCCGCCGTGCAGTCCCGCCCTCTGTCGCTGCAGCCGCCGCGCCCGCTCCAGTGCCCCCAATTCGCGCTCGGGAGTGAGGAGCCGCCAACACCCCAGCTCCGCTGCTGCCGCCACCGCAGTGCTCTCTAGTCGCCATTGGTTACCTAAACTTTCCAGTACCCGCGACCTTTCCGGGACTCCGCGGCGGCGGGGCAGAGGCGGCCCAGGGGCGGCACGCGGCTGCTCCGGTGCGCCGGGCTCTTTTCGGCCGCCGCACGGCCGGGCCTCACAGGCTGCCCTCCTGAGAGAGGCTCAGAACACGGCCAGGTACGCGCCGCCGCCACAGTTGCGCTGCTAGCGACGAGGTGAGTGCTAGGTGTTTGGTGGGCCGGGCGCGCATGGTCATGAGTGGCTTGACCTGCCTTCTAGGTGTTTTCCTCTGCTGGCACGCCAGAATCCCTGGTTCAGCCTGGAAGGCGAGGGGCAGGACTCCCCAGACAGTGGCCTCAGTGTGGTAAGTGGCTCTTGACAATTTTATGAAAAATTAATTGGCTAATCATTTTTTTTCCTCTTTATAGGCATTGATGTCCTAGGTTGTAAGGTGCTAAGGTAAGTGAATAAATTTGTCTGCTTGTGTTTAATTCACCTTTTTTTTTTTTTTTTTTTTTGCCAGGGGAATGCCAGCTGTTCTCTTAACAGAAGGGCAGTTTTTGAAGAAATGAAGCAGGACTTGATGTGGATTGTCATAAACTGTTTCTCCCTAAAGAGGTAACTTCTCATGTTTGCTGGTTCACAGGTGTCTTTTGTTCTAAACCTTTCCCTTTCTCCCTAGGCTGGTCCCCACAGACGGCTTGCCATTTCTATGACTGGATGCTGAGAAGCCTGCTGGTTCAGAGGTCCACACATGAAGTTACCATAAAGGTAAGCAGCCCAGCATGCCATTGGATCCTTGTGTGTTTCAAAACTGTCTTCTTTTTTCAAACAGAGGGTGGTTCCAACTTCATCAATACCTCATCGCCATGAGGTGAGGCTAAGATGAGCATAACCAGTGACGAGGTGAACTTTCTGGTTTATCGGTATCTCCAGGAGTCAGGTAAGAGGCTTGGTTTTCTGTTGGGAGGAAATCACTCAACGTCAGCTTTCCTCTCTTGCCGCAGGTTTTTCTCACTCGGCTTTCACGTTTGGGATCGAGAGCCACATCAGCCAGTCCAACATCAATGGGACACTAGTGCCACCGTCTGCCCTCATCTCCATTCTCCAGAAGGGACTGCAGTATGTAGAGGCTGAGATAAGCATCAACAAGGTATGTAGCTGCTGGGCCTGGCCCCCAAACAGGCTGATGGCTGTCCCTTGGCTTGCTTCCCCAGGATGGCACAGTGTTCGACAGCCGCCCTATAGAGTCCCTGTCCCTGATAGTTGCTGTGATTCCTGATGTGGTGCAGATGCGGCAGCAGGCATTTGGAGAGAAGCTCACTCAGCAGCAAGCCAGTGCAGCAGCCACAGAGGCATCAGCAATGGCAAAGGCGGCAACCATGACCCCAGCTGCTATTTCCCAGCAAAATCCTCCAAAGAACCGAGAGGCCACAGTGAACGGGGAAGAGAATGGAGCACATGAAATCAGTGAGTGCGCAGGCTCTGGAAGTTTGGTGGGCAGCCATATGTCTCTTTGTGTTTCCTATGACAGATAATCACTCAAAGCCAATGGAAATAGATGGGGATGTTGAGATTCCACCCAACAAAGCCACAGTCCTTCGGGGCCACGAGTCTGAGGTGTTCATTTGTGCCTGGAACCCTGTCAGTGATTTGCTAGCCTCTGGGTAAGGAAGTCAGGATGGGGGCACTCCAGGGTATACCGGAGGCTTCTGTGTTTTTATTCTGTAGATCTGGAGACTCAACTGCAAGGATATGGAACCTGAATGAGAATAGCAACGGGGGCTCCACCCAGCTCGTGTTGAGACATTGTATACGAGAAGGGGGGCACGACGTCCCAAGTAATAAAGATGTCACCTCACTGGACTGGAACGTAAGCATCTTCCACCCCCTGGGCACTTTGAATTTCTGAGTTTGTATCTCTTTCTGGCCCTCAGAGTGATGGAACACTATTGGCTATGGGTTCATATGATGGTTTCGCAAGAATATGGACAGAAAATGGTAAGTCCTGCACCCCTCCTGCATGGGTCAGGAACAGAATCAACATGTTTGTTTTTACTAACAGGTAACCTGGCCAGCACCTTAGGCCAACATAAAGGCCCCATCTTCGCTCTGAAATGGAACAAAAAGGGGAATTATGTTTTGAGTGCTGGTGTAGACAAAGTGAGTATTAGCTTAAAATATGCCCCTTTATCTTACTAACTTTTCCTTTGTTTGCGGAGCACAGACAACAATAATTTGGGATGCTCACACAGGAGAAGCCAAACAGCAGTTTCCTTTTCATTCAGGTGAGTCTTTATGTTTGTGTTTTGTAATTTGAATAACTGCAGATGTCCTCCCTCCCTGCTGCAGCCCCCGCCCTTGATGTGGACTGGCAGAACAACATGACCTTTGCCTCCTGTAGCACAGACATGTGTATCCATGTGTGCAGGCTCGGCTGTGACCACCCAGTCAAAACCTTCCAGGGACACACAGTAAGTGAGAGCTCTTGTCACTGGTCTCGAGTTATTTTTCAAGAGACTCTCCGCTCTGTTTCAGAACGAGGTCAATGCCATCAAATGGGATCCTTCTGGAATGTTGCTGGCGTCCTGCTCGGATGACATGACATTGAAGGTAGAGTCAGCATGGCAAGGGGTGGGCTGTTTTTTGCTCATGTTGTGGCCGGTGTGTCCTTTAGATCTGGAGTATGAAGCAGGATGCATGCGTCCACGATCTTCAGGCTCACAGCAAAGAGATCTACACCATCAAGTGGAGCCCCACCGGGCCTGCCACCAGCAACCCAAACTCCAGCATCATGTTGGCAAGGTAAGGGCCGGCAGCACAACTGGTACAGCTCCCTTCAACTCCTGGCTTTCTCCCATCCTCCTAGTGCTTCATTTGATTCTACAGTGCGACTGTGGGATGTGGAGCAAGGTGTCTGCACCCACACACTCATGAAGCATCAAGAGCCTGTCTACAGTGTAGCTTTCAGCCCCGATGGAAAGTACTTGGCTAGTGGATCCTTTGACAAGTATGTTCATATCTGGAATACTCAGGTAAGCTCCTGACCCATACGAATCCTTTTAGTTATAAGTAATAGTTAGTTACCTTGCCTTGCAGAGTGGAAGTCTCGTCCACAGCTACCAAGGCACTGGCGGTATCTTCGAGGTGTGCTGGAACGCCCGAGGAGATAAAGTGGGCGCCAGCGCGTCTGATGGCTCTGTAAGCAACACCTCTGGTTTACCAGGGAACAGGAAGATGACAAGTACTTTGTCTTTCCTTCCAGGTGTGTGTTCTGGATCTGTGAAAGTAAACACAAAATATAGAAAAAAAGAAAAGAATTCTAATGACCTGCCTTGAATGCATGGGGTTGCAGCTCTGTTCAAACACAATTCTATCAGCTCCAAAATGTGTGAACTTGACTTGTGTTAGAGTATATTCTGAAACCAACTTGTCCCAGGCCACAGGAGTGTATATGTTTCATAATCTTTATCAAGAAGTTTGTTGTTTTTTTTTGAGTTGGAGTTTTG